TGCAAGCTCTGCCTCCGGGTTCACGCCATTCTCCTGCCTCAGCCTCCCAAGTAGCTGGGACTACAGGCGCCCGCCACTACGCCCGGCTAATTTTTTGTATTTTTAGTAGAGACGGGGTTTCACCGTTTTAGCCGGGATGGTCTCGATCTCCTGACCTTGTGATCCGCCCGCCTCGGCCTCCCAAAGTGCTGGGATTACAGGCGTGAGCCACCGTGCCCGGCCCTTTCTTTCATTTTTTGAGACAGAGTCTCACTCTGTTGCCCGGGCTGAAGTACAGTGGTGCAATCTCAGTTCACTCCAACCTCCACCTCCCGGGTTCAAGCAGTTCTCCTGCCTCAGCTTCTGGAGTGGCTGGGACTACAGACATGCCTGGCTAATTTTTTTGTATTTTTAATAGAGACAGGGTTTCACCATGCTGGCCAGGCTGGTCTGGAACTACTGACCTTGTGATCTGCCCGCCTCGGCCTCCCAACGTGCTGGGATTACAGCCGTGAGCCACTGCACCCGGCCACAGGCTATTTTCAAACGCATTTCTCCCTTGTCAACTTCCAGAGTGACTGATGAGAAGTCTGATGTGATTATAATAATAGAAACCGGCCGGGCGCGGTGGCTCACGCCTGTAATCCCAGCACTTTGGGAGGCCGAGGTGGGCGGATCACGAGGTCAGGAGATCGAGACCATCCTGGCCAACATGGTGAAACCCCATCTCTACTAAAAATACAAAAAATTAGCCGGGCGTGGTGGCGGGCGCCTGTGGTCCCAGCTACGCGGGAGGCTGAGGCAGGAGAATGGCGTGAACCCGGGAGGCAGAGCTTGCAGTGAGCTGAGATCGCGCCACCGCACTCCAGCCTGGGCGACAGAGTGAGACTCCGTCTCAAAAAAAAAAAAAAAAAAAAAAAAAAATAGAAACTTAGTGCACAGTTGTCTGTTTTCTCTCACCTAGAATATGTTTATTTTCTTTTTCTTTTGTTTCTGAAAGCGTCGTGACAATGCACCTGGGTGAGTTCCTTGGGCACTTACTGGGGCATTTCTTCTGTTAACCTTGTGTTTGCTGCTTTTCTGGACCCAAGCGATTCTCCTGCCTCAACCTTCCAAGTAGCTGTGCCCACCACCACACCCAGCTAATTTTTTGTATTTTTAGTAGAGACAGGGTTTCATGTCTCCACAGAGATCTGCATTAGCAATGGGGACCTGTCACGGGCTGGGCATCTGCTGTGAGCAGATCAGGGCTGGGGGCTATTAGCAATGGGGACCTGTCACGGGCTGGGCATCTGCTGTGAGCAGATCAGGGCTGGGGGCTTCACCCNNNNNNNNNNNNNNNNNNNNNNNNNNNNNNNNGAATTCCCCATGAGTCCTGTGACCTCAGCCCACGCGGGGACCTACAGGTGCTACGGCTCACTCAACTCCGACCCCTACCTGCTGTCTCACCCCAGTGAGCCCCTGGAGCTCGTGGTCTCAGGTGGGGGCCTTGACCCTGTCCTCTCTGAGCTCGCTCCTCACCCTCCTCTCATTCTTTCACCCAGGACCCTCCATGGGTTCCAGCCCCCCACCCACCGGTCCCATCTCCACACCTGGTGAGTCCCTGAGGCCTCTGGCTCGAAGGGAGGCCCCAGCCCTCACCTCCCCCTCCTGACCCAGCAGGCCCTGAGGACCAGCCCCTCACCCCCACTGGGTCGGATCCCCAAAGTGGTGAGTGAGGGGCTCTGAGTGGGAGGTGGGCGTCACCCCCATCCCTGACATCATCGTGCTCAAGGTCTGGGAAGGCACCTGGGGGTTGTGATCGGCATCTTGGTGGCCGTCGTCCTACTGCTCCTCCTCCTCCTCCTCCTCTTCCTCATCCTCCGACATCGACGTCAGGGCAAACACTGGACATCGAGTGAGTAGGGAAGGGGAAACCCTGTGGGCCGACCAGGGCTGAGGCTCTGTCCTTCTTCCCCCAGCCCAGAGAAAGGCTGATTTCCAACATCCTGCAGGGGCTGTGGGGCCAGAGCCCACAGACAGAGGCCTGCAGTGGAGGTAATTCTGCCCGAAGACCCCAGACTCCCACCCACTGCCCCTAAAGCTCCCATTCCTCCCCCAGGTCCAGCCCAGCTGCCGACGCCCAGGAAGAAAACCTCTGTGAGTGAGAGGAAGAGGTGACCAGCCAGGAGCAAGAGACGAACCCCTTGCTCTGCCCCAGCAGATGCTGCCGTGAAGGACACACAGCCTGAAGATGGGGTGGAGATGGACACTCGGGTGAGACCCCGCCCCTGTCCCAGGCACCAAAGCGTTCCTTACCTCTCACTCTCCCCCGCTGCAGGCTGCTGCATCTGAAGCCCCCCAGGATGTGACCTACGCCCAGCTGCACAGCTTGACCCTCAGACGGAAGGCAACTGAGCCTCCTCCATCCCAGGAAAGGGAACCTCCAGCTGAGCCCAGCATCTACGCCACCCTGGCCATCCACTAGCCCGGAGGGTACGCAGACTCCACACTCAGTAGAAGGAGACTCAGGACTGCTGAAGGCACGGGAGCTGCCCCCAGTGGACACCAATGAACCCCAGTCAGCCTGGACCCCTAACAAAGACCATGAGGAGATGCTGGGAACTTTGGGACTCACTTGATTCTGCAGTCGAAATAACTAATATCCCTACATTTTTTAATTAAAGCAACAGACTTCTCAATAATCAATGAGTTAACCGAGAAAACTAAAATCAGAAGTAAGAATGTGCTTTAAACTGAATCACAATATAAATATTACACATCACACAATGAAATTGAAAAAGTACAAACCACAAATGAAAAAAGTAGAAACGAAAAAAAAAAACTAGGAAATGAATGACGTTGGCTTTCGTATAAGGAATTTAGAAAAAGAATAACCAATTATTCCAAATGAAGGTGTAAGAAAGGGAATAAGAAGAAGAAGAGTTGCTCATGAGGAAAAACCAAAACTTGAAAATTCAACAAAGCCAATGAAGCTCATTCTTGAAAATATTAATTACAGTCATAAATCCTAACTACATTGAGCAAGAGAAAGAAAGAGCAGGCACGCATTTCCATATGGGAGTGAGCCAGCAGACAGCCCAGCAGATCCTACACACATTTTCACAAACTAACCCCAGAACAGGCTGCAAACCTATACCAATATACTAGAAAATGCAGATTAAATGGATGAAATATTCAAAACTGGAGTTTACATAATGAACGTAAGAGTAATCAGAGAATCTGACTCATTTTAAATGTGTGTGTATGTGTGTGTATATATATGTGTGTGTGTGTGTGTGTGTGTGTGTGAAAAACATTGACTGTAATAAAAATGTTCCCATCGTATCAACTCCAGTTCAGGAAGTTTCACTGGTGATTTCTTACAA